CTAGTAAGTATATCCAAAGGTTTAGAAAGGGCTGGGTTAAGAGCTACAAGAAGCATTAACCGCAACGGCCACAACTAATTTGTATCCATTCTTAGTAACTTTAGGGAACCAGACTGAATGCTTCTCCCACCCTTTTGACTTTCCTTTATTAGTTCGCAACACAAGAACATACAAAAGACCGTAGCGACAACCATTTCTGACGCCTTCAACTTTTAAATCCAAATTACGTGAAACCACAAAGCATCAGTGGTGTCTCCCCGAGGAATCCAAGACCCCCCGGCCGGTTGCCAAGCCGCCGGAATTTCAGCAGGAGAGGAAGGCTCACCCTCCCACCGCATGGCGATGCCCGGGAGACTGGAGAAGCTCAGGCAGGCTTGGAAGCCAATCCCCGGCATACAGCAGCTCTCGGGAATGCAGAGCCCTAGAGCAAGACCAAGGGCCTCGGCCGACACTGAGAGCCTCCAGGGAGAGGTCAGGTCTCTCTTTCTGTCCTATTTCTCCCTTCGACTTCCCTCCCAGCAGGCTGCTATTGAGCATTCAGCAATCGCCAGACAAAGCCCTTCTGGTCTGCAGAACGCACTCCGGCAAGCCCACCGGGAGAACCAAAGCCGCCTCCTCGCCCCTGTGGGGAAAATGGCGCTCGTCACCCCGGCTCCCTCCCGGGTAATCACAAGGACCAGCCTCCCTCCCTCGCTACAAAATGGCGCCTCCCGCTGGGGCCCCAGAATCGGTATGACTCGCTAGTCAGTGAGGCGGGGTCCGTCTGGGATAAGCGGTTATGTCAACCAGTCAGACACAGGAGCTTTGATTCTGCACTTTGCGCGAGCCACTCAGGGGCGGGCTGTAAAGTCAGGCTTGGCTGACGTCAGTTGAGTGGGCGCGGCTAGGGCGGTTTTCTTTCGCGTCGACCAAACGTGGGCCAATGGAAAACCGGAAGCGTCCTGTGAGTGATGTAATGACAGCCCAATGGAAGCTGGGGGCGGGCCTCAGACACACTATGCGGGTTGCGGGGCCTGGGGGCCGGACGGCTGTTTCCTGTCCTGGTGCATGGTGGTCGGACGAAGGAATTGTTGGAAAATTTTCTCGGAGGTTCGTATATAAATGTGTTTTTACCCAGTGTGCATTATTCTCCGCCTGGCCGCCGCCCTCAGCGCGGCGGCGCGGGCCCGCTTGGGCCCGGGCTCCGGCTCCCGCTGCTCAGCCTCCGCCGCAGGCCTTGCCGATTTTATGGGCCGGCCGCGGTAGCGGCGTCTGGGCAGAAGCGGAGTTTATTAATAACCCGCGGCCGCCACTCTAGGCGGCGGAGCTTTTTTCGTTGAGGACTCAACTCCCCCCAGCTTGTCTCTGAGCGATGCGCCCCGCCTGTTTCCCTCAGGGGACCGCCAAGGGGAGGGAGTGAAAGAGGGGAGGGTGGAGCCCTCGGGAGCCTTGGCCGCGTTTCTCGGCCTGACCTCCGCGCAGAGCGAGTCCCCAGGCGCCGCCGAGGCAGAGTTCCGCCGCCTGGGACGCCGGGCCCACGGGCCACACCAGGCCGCAGCGGGGGCGCCGGGGACAGGGCTGGCCCAGGCCCTCCCAGGACCTGCCGGTCTCACCTAGCGCTTGCTTCCCATGCGTATCGTGGGCAGATTGTTTCCCCCTCACCCTTTCTTCTATTAAAAAAAAAAAAAGGTTACTGAGGTCTAACATCGGATATTAGAAATTTACAATTTTATCCTCCCTTTTCTCCAGTTTTGGCCAAAAGAGTGAACAAATTCTTATAAGTCTCTTTGAAACGTATTATTGTGGAACGCGAACTAGTTTTTATTCCTTCCCCTTTTGCTTTGGACATTTGTTTTTTCCACATAATAACGAAGTTAAAAAGAGGAAAGAAGAATACCATTGCCAGCCCATTATTTGTTTAAAATCAGCGTCAGCCTTTGCTTTGGAAGTGTCTAAATCAGCTGATATAATCAAGTGAGAATGTGGGGAGAAATTGTAGGTTCGAGATTGTGGTCGGCTTTGTCCTGAATCTTACCAGAAGATACTTGTGTTTTCCTGTAGTTGACAAAAAACGGTGCAGTATTTAATGTTTTTTCTTGCTGAGTATTTGTTCCCAAGTGTCTTTATTTTTCTTCAAGGTAGAAGATGTTGTTAGCCCAAATAAATCGAGATTCTCAGGGAATGACAGAGTTTCCTGGAGGAGGGATGGAGGCGCAACATGTTACGCTGTGCTTGACAGAGGCAGTCACCGTGGCAGGTGAGCAGTTGTGTTTGAAGGGATGCGTTTGAGTCTAAAGAAAATATTGATTTTTTTGTAATAGATGGTGACAACTTAGAAAATATGGAAGGCGTAAGCTTGCAAGCAGTAACACTTGCAGATGGTTCTACTGCTTACATACAACACAATTCTAAAGGTATGTGCCTCACATATGGCTGATTGGTTAATGCCAATTTATTGTCTTGAATCTTTTGTTATAGATGCAAAACTCATAGATGGCCAGGTCATTCAGTTGGAAGATGGTTCTGCGGCCTATGTTCAACATGTACCCATACCTAAAAGTAGTAAGTATTTAAGATAACAGCACGGGAAACCACATGAGATCTAAATGTAAGCATTGTTCTTGAGCAGGGGACAGTTTGCGTCTAGAGGATGGTCAAGCAGTACAGTTAGAAGATGGTACCACAGCATTTATTCACCACACCTCCAAAGGTAAAATAACTTTGAAAGTATGAATAAAATAATAATTTAATGGCATTCTCTTCCACTCTCTCAGATAGTTATGACCAGAGTGCATTACAGGCGGTTCAGCTGGAAGATGGTACCACAGCTTATATCCACCATGCAGTGCAAGTCCCGCAGTCTGACACCATCTTGGCAATTCAGGCTGATGGGACAGTGGCAGGTCTGCACACTGGGGATGCTACAATTGACCCTGACACCATCAGTGCTTTGGAACAGTATGCAGCAAAGGTATAGCATTTCACAATGTCAAGAATGTTGCAAAACATTTTAAAGCTTTATTTTATTCCTATAGGTGTCCATTGATGGAAGTGAAAGTGTAGCAGGTACTGGAATGATTGGAGAAAATGAGCAAGAGAAAAAAATGCAGGTATGTAAAGCTACTTTTTAATATAAAAATCTGTAATTTAAGTAATACTATTTGTTTTATTTAGATTGTTTTACAAGGACATGCTACAAGAGTAACTGCTAAATCTCAACAGAGTGGAGAGAAGGCATTTCGATGTGAATATGATGGATGTGGAAAATTATATACAACAGCTCATCATCTCAAGGTATATATAAAAGAAATGTTCTATCTAGTTATGAAATAGAATCATGCCTGCATTTTAATCACAGGTCCATGAGAGGTCACACACAGGAGATCGGCCTTATCAGTGTGAGCATGCAGGCTGTGGGAAGGCATTTGCAACAGGTAAAAGTATGAATTTTGTTTTTTTCTTGGTTGTAATTAAATTTCTTTTAATTTTTTCTTAAAGGTTATGGATTAAAAAGTCACGTCAGAACTCATACAGGAGAAAAGCCATATCGGTGTTCGGAAGATAATTGTACTAAATCTTTCAAAACTTCAGGAGATCTACAGAAACACATCAGAACTCATACAGGTACTAGTGGAAACAGAGTGTCAAAATCTTTTACCATTTAATGTATTACCCTTTATATTTGCAGGAGAAAGGCCCTTTAAGTGTCCCTTCGAAGGCTGCGGTCGGTCCTTTACAACATCAAATATCAGAAAAGTGCACGTTAGGACACACACAGGAGAAAGACCTTATTACTGCACAGAGCCAGGATGTGGGAGGGCATTTGCCAGTGCAACAAATTATAAAAACCATGTGAGGATACACACAGGTAACAATCTCTGATCTTTTGGTCTTTTATCTAAGTTGAACTTTTTTTTGGTGTTGCTCTTTAGGAGAAAAGCCATATGTTTGTACAGTTCCTGGGTGTGACAAAAGGTTTACAGAATATTCCAGTTTGTACAAACATCATGTTGTCCACACTCATTCCAAACCTTACAACTGTAACCACTGTGGGAAGACATACAAGCAGATCTCCACGCTGGCCATGCACAAACGGACAGCCCACAACGACACTGAGCCCATCGAGGAGGAGCAGGAAGCCTTCTTTGAGCCGCCCCCAGGTGAGAGTTTTGTCTACTATATTTTGTTTCTGGGTCAAATAAATGATTCATTTGTTTTAAACAGGTCAAGGTGAAGATGTTCTTAAAGGGTCCCAGATTACGTATGTTACAGGTGTAGAAGGGGACGACGTTGTTTCTACACAAGTAGCCACAGTAACCCAATCTGGACTGAGTCAACAAGTTACACTCATATCCCAGGATGGGACTCAGCATGTAAGTATCCACCAAAAGCCAAACAAATTAAATTGACTGCTTTGTAAAATTCACTGTATTGCAGGTCAACATATCTCAAGCTGACATGCAGGCCATTGGCAACACCATCACAATGGTAACGCAGGATGGCACGCCCATCACAGTCCCCGCCCATGATGCAGTCATCTCCTCAGCAGGAACGCACTCTGTTGCTATGGTTACTGCTGAGGGTACAGAAGGGGAACAGGTAATTACTTTTTTCTGTTATGTCAATCAATATTATGTGTATGGTTTGTTTTGTTTTGCTTAAGGTTGCAATTGTAGCTCAAGACTTGGCAGCATTCCATACTGCCTCATCAGAAATGGGGCACCAGCAGCATAGCCATCACTTAGTAACCACAGAAACCAGACCTCTGACCTTAGTAGCAACATCCAATGGCACCCAGATTGCAGTTCAGGTGAGTACCAAGGCATACTGTCCTCAGTCGACGTTAGCGTTTGATGTGTGTGTTCCTGTTTCAGCTTGGAGAACAGCCATCTCTGGAAGAAGCCATCAGAATAGCGTCTAGAATCCAACAAGGAGAAACGCCAGGGTTGGATGATTAATCCTCAGAACAATGGAGCAATAAAGCAGAAGGAGTCTTTCATCTTCTGGCAGCAGAAATCCATGAAGCCCGGGCCCAGGAAAATTAGAAGTTTTCCATTCCTGATACACTGTACACATTTTTATGCGAGAGTGGAGAACATTTTATTCTTGACACTTTTGTGTATATAACCCTTGGAATAGATTCTCAGAGTGATTCATTGTGTACAAGGAAGTATGAAATTAGGGCAATACAGTAAATTTTCATGTTACTCTTTTATCAGATCACAAACTCCTAGAGTCTACATGCAAGACTAGTAAAGTCTTATGGAGTCTTATGATGGATTTTTAACTTCCCGTGGAAAAAAAAATAAAGGCTGTATCTAAAATATCAAAGGTTCTATATGTCACACAATCGTAATTCCAAAAGCCATTATGGATAATAAAGGGTGTAAAGCCTTCAGATATTTCCCCAGTTAGTAGAGTGTCTGCGGTTTTTGTTCTACTATATGCTTGTCCATTTTTATTTGTATCTCATGGTTTGCAGACTGTTTGAATAATTTATAGTTTCCCATCCCTGTTAAAAACCAGCTCTTCAAGCTGAAATGCTAATTATATTGGCATTACATTGAATTATGTACAAAATTATAAAATTTGGTTATTTAAAATTAAAAAGTTAAATCCAGTGGTTTTGTTAAAGATTTTGCTTAGTATTCAATTTTTATTACTGTTTTTTAAAAATAATGAATCATCAAAGTTTAACCACAGGCTGGTGCCCGGGATAACAGTACTGTAATTGGAAATGGCTTTACTCTGAAAATTAGGTTAGTGGGTTGGTGTAAATTATTTATTTTTGCTTATGTACTTTTGTTTTAAAGCTTATTTACCCCAAAGTTTATTATTAATTTTGAATACAGCAATTTTTAAAATGTTACTTTTATATTTATTTATTTATCATATTGGTGG